ATATTTTTTATTCAGGATGGTATAACCTAACTGATAATAGGTAATAAGGTTAAATTTTTTTATGACGTATTTTATTTACAAATATCATACACTGCTGGTGTTACCATATGAAAGGAAATAAAGTCAATTGATAATTGCCTCATTTTTATTGCCCTTATTTCATTTTCCGTTGTTCATAGTAACAGGCTTTGTTTCTGACATAGAAAATAACACAATCTCTTTATAAACTGCCATAAATTTGTTCGAATGGAGTTTATAATGTGTATCAACAGATAGGAATTTGAGGCCTTTGTTTGAGAAGCTTTTGTAGGAAAAGAAGCAACTGAGCTGGGGAATGAAGAATCATGGCAGAAGGTAAAAGAAACAAAAACAAACAAAAAAAGAAAATAGGAAAAGCAAATGGAAATGACTCACCTAGAGATTGGAAGAAGTTAGTTGTAGAAAGAGGTGTATGGATATTTAAAAAACTAACATAGGGCTGGGTGCAGTGGCTCATGCCTATAATCCCAGCACTTTGGGAGGCCGAGGCGGGAGGATTGCTTGAGCCTAGGAGATTGAGACCAGCCAGGACAACATGGTGAAACCCCACCTCTACAAAAAATACACAAAAATTAGCCAGGTGTGGTGGTATACACTTGTAGCCCCAGCTACTCAAGAGGCTGAGGTGAGATCACCTGAGCCCAGGGAGGTTGAAGCTGCAGTGAGCCATGATTGCGCCACTGCACTCCAGCCTGGGTAGCAGAGTGAGACCCTGTCTCAAAAAACAAAAACAAAAAGAACTAACGTGCTATTTTTACTTCAACTAAAACTTGGAAAGAGGAAACATGTTGGAAGAGATTACCAAAGATTAAAAGTAGAGTGAATATAACCTAGATAGAACAGATGTTTTGTGTGAAATTTAGTATCTTTAACTTAATAAACCAGCAGGAACTGTATGAACACAACACACCCAACTGACAAACAGAGAGAACTAACATGTTTATTTAGCTGTATGTATATATGCTTAACTACACCCGAGGAAGCTGTAGAGTTAGAAAAACATGAACCATTAACAGATGTGGCCTCCCTGCAGAACTTTTACTTTGAAAAAGAAGTACGTCTGAACCAGATTCACATGTTTGATATTTGGATGCAGAGAAAATGGGGCAGAAAGCATCGCAACAGTTGGCTCTGAAGGACAGCAAAGAGGTGCCCGTCGTCTGTGAGGTGGTCAGTGAAGCTATAGTCCATGCAGCTCAGAAACTGAAGGAGTACCTTGGATTTGAATATCCTCCAAGTAAACTCTGCCCAGCTGCAAATACTCTGAATGAGATCTTCTTAATCCATTTCATCACTTTCTGCCAAGAAAAGGGAGTTGATGAGTGGCTGACCACCACCAAGATGACCAAGCACCAAGCCTTCCTGTTTGGTGCAGACTGGATTTGGACCTTTTGGGGATCCAACAAGCAAATAAAGCTTCAGCTCGCAGTACAGACTCTGCAGATGTCTTCACCTCCTCCTGTGGAATCTAAGCCTTGTGACCTTTCCAATCCAGAATCAAGGGTAGAGGAGTCTTCCTGGAAGAAAAGTAGATTTGATAAGCTGGAAGAATTCTGTAACTTAATAGGAGAGGATTGCCTGGGTCTGTTTATCATCTTTGGTATGCCAGGAAAGCCTAAAGACATCAGGGGAGTTGTCCTGGACAGTGTCAAAAGTCAGATGGTGAGGAGCCATCTGCCAGGAGGGAAGGCTGTGGCTCAGTTTGTCCTGGAAACTGAAGATTGTGTGTTCATCAAAGAGCTGCTCAGAAATTGTCTGAGTAAGAAAGACGGGCTGAGAGAGGTGGGCAAGGTTTATATCAGCATTCTCTGACTTGGATATGTATTATGTGAGTGGCCTGTAAGAGGAAAAGAAAAAAAGATTCTAATAAGCAAGCTCACCTATTTGCATCATTCCAGCATGGGATTTTTTTTCATTTGTTTTCCCATTGATTGAAAATGATTACTGGGATCAAAGTACATTCATGTCGCAATTACAGAGAGAGAGAGAAAAAAAGAAAACCCTGGCTCTGCCTATGATTTAAAAACAGTTCAGGAAAAGTTATAATTTAGTTTAATATTTCATTCACTTATTCAATAATAAAAATGGAAGAGAGATAATAAAGTCACATTTAAAGTTTGATTTGCAAAAAAAAAGTGTCTGTTTGAAATAATAAGTCTAGCACTCA